ATAGTAACACTTCATAGCTGGGGAGGAAGACTATATGGGTACATGCATCTGTGTGTTGATAACATATTAGAGTAGTTTAAATGAATGGAAAACATATTCTGATTTTTCAAAAATGGGGTTCCTATTAACCATATTTATAGTGACTAAAGCCATATGTTTATCATTATTTGTGCTTCTGTGGATATAGTAGTCTTAAAGTACTTTGAAGCAGTTGACTGTTGAAGTGGCATTCTATTAATCAGTATTATTCTGGAATCAGAGGTTGGAGTAATCTTTGTGCCTTTTCTTTCTGATGTGTTTAGTCAAAAGGAAGATTTTATCAAGAAAAAATGATTTCAGTTTTCTTAAATAAAATTTCAGAGATGTTAAAAACTTTGGAAGTTGTTATATGTTGATTTAAAAAATAATGCTGCTTTTTAAACTTGCAGTAATTATTACTAAGTGCGGGTTTGGAAATGACACAAAGGTTATATACTGTGAACATTAGAATGAGACTATGAGGATCAAACAGCAATCATTTTTATTCTTTCAAACTTAATAGGTAACTGTACTCAATATTTACTATTAAAAATAAGATTATAATAAAATGGATCATTCTTTAGAAGATTTATATATGATAAACTTAACAATTCAGATTCCTGAGGAATAATAAATATTCTAATTCCTTTAATTTCTTTACTAGAAAATCCAGAAAATCTTTTTGTTTCAACTGTTACCTGAAACTTTTCTCATATGTCTAAGTTCATTTGTTATGCCATAGCAAAAGCATGTGGAAAACATAATTTAGGGTTTCTCTGGGATCTTTCAGTGCCATAAGAGCCACTGCTTTTCCATTCTGCATGTACTCATTGCACTTTGTATGTTATCTTAGCAATCATGAGTGACTATGGATTTTAGCTGAAAAGATGGTAGAATTGGGAGTGACAAGGCAAAGTGGAAAAGTTAGAATGTAGACTGAGAAGAAAAACCAGAAAGAAATCTACAAGAACTGGGCAAGTATGAAGGTATGTAGAAATCTGGCTCTATATAGATACTAAGTATAGGACAAGCTGTTGGATAGCAATTGGGAAGAAAAGTAGCTTACATATATTCTAAAGGTAATGTGATTAGTCAAAAGTCTGGTCAAGCAATAAAGGGAAAGGAAATTATAGGTGTTGCAGTACAAGTTGAATACATGGTCACAATTACAAGCAGGCAGTCAGGATAACTAAAAGAAACATATACAGAGAAGGTGAGGAATAGGTTTAGGGGATGAACTACAAGGAGATCTTGATTCTGGGATTAAGATTCTGACTGAGCTATGATTAAAAAAATATATATATATATATACACACACACACTGCATATATATGTGTGTGTGTGTGTGTTGCTCCAAGATAAAGTAATTTGAAGGTGTGGACAACATGGGGCCCATAATTGGTACTAGAATTGATAGGCAAGAGCAAGTCTGGATATTGGGGGTATACAACATGTAATGCTTTCTTTACCAAAATATAGAAGCTGTGGCTCAGACCATTTAATTTGAAAGTGATTCTGCTATTATGTGTATTCATGAAGGACTGTCTTCAGTTGCAGTATCGGGAAACTCTCTTAAGCAACCTCCACTTAATTGTCTCATTGAAGTAACTGTCATTCCCCAGTTCTTCCATAAAAGGTACTCACTGATACCCACAGCATAATGAATGCTTTTTCATGTCATCGTTTCCTTTCTAATGCAGTTTTCAACTTGACCAACAATGTGGATTTGGACAACACCAAAAAGAAAATGGAGATATACCAAAAGGAAAACAAAGATGTTATTCAGAAAAATAAATTAAAGCTGGTCGGTTGCTAAGTATTTTCTTCTTATTTTGTTATTCCACGCCATATATAAATTTTTGTTTTAGACTCGAGAACAGGAAGAACTGGAAGAAGCTTTAGAAGTGGAACGACAGGAAAATGAACAAAGAAGATTATTTATACAAAAAGAAGAACAACTGCAGCAGATTCTAAAAAGGAAGAATAAGCAGGCTTTTTTAGATGAGCTGGTATGTATTAATGCTAATTGTGATTGTAAAAACATTTCTTATTGAACTTGAACTATTCTTACAGGAGAGTTCTGATCTCCCTGTTGCTCTGCTTTTGGCTCAGCATAAAGATAGATCTACCCAATTAGAAATGCAACTTGAGAAACCCAAACCTGTAAAACCAGTGACGTTTTCCACAGGCATCAAAATGGTAAGCCTTATTTTAATTGCTTGTTTGAAAGAAGAGGTATTAAGTTCCTTCATTTTTCTAACAGGGTCAACATATTTCACTGGCACCTATTCACAAGCTTGAAGAAGCTCTGTATGAATACCAGCCACTGCAGATAGAGACATATGGACCACATGTTCCTGAGCTTGAGATGCTAGGAAGACTTGGGTATGTGTCCTAAAGAACTTTACATTGAGGAGATATCAATGCTACACTTCTTGTTTTGTTTTAGGTATTTAAACCATGTCAGAGCTGCCTCACCACAGGACCTTGCTGGAGGCTATACTTCTTCTCTTGCTTGTCACAGAGCACTACAGGATGCATTCAGTGGGCTTTTCTGGCAGCCCAGTTAACCATTTATAAGATTTGGACCTTGGAGCTGAACCAGGGAGCTAGCAAAAGTAAAGCAGACTTATAAAATTATAGCTATGTGCAGCTGCACAACACAGTCCTTCCACTAGCAGCTGTGTTAAAGTATTTATAAGGAGAAAATTTCAGAACTAAGTTGAGTAATATAGGGGATATATATTTGTGAAAAATAATTTTTACTTATATTTTTCAGAGGATTTGACACGATAAGCCTCATCTGATGGAAGAGAGGAATAAATAATTCACCTATATGTGTTTGAGGTTGTGACAGACTTATAAAATCTTTTTAAAAAATAAAGCTATAATTTATATTAAGTTCTGTGGTTTTTCTCTTATTACAGTGTTTTACTTGAACACATTTTAAATACCATTTTGATTACAACATTTACTGTTAATATCCAAGTCTATTATTTCTTCTCATAAAATGTTCCCCTTTTTCCTAATGTCTTGTTAATACTAGTCCAGACAAGTGGATATATTTCCTTTGACCAAGTTATGGCAAGAAAAACCTGACCCATGATAATGTCATTCCCTCAATACTAAGGACTCAATGCCTGTTTTAAGCAGTGGAAAATGAGGCAAACCTTGATCAAGGTGTTATAGTTCCCAGCTGTGAGCCACACTCAGGATAAAACAAAACCCAGCATTAACCTGCTTTAGTGACACATTCAAAGAAGTTAATAAAATTTAATACTTAAATGATACCTTTCACCTCCAATGTAAGCTCATTTTATGATGAATCCTTTGGAGACTGGAGAAGGTACATTTTAAGTACAGTTCCCTATGTATAAATTGTATACTGATACAGTTTTTTTGTTGAAACTTCAAAGGCTTTTATTACCAGGGTTTTGCTTAAAGAGTTTAGATATGAATAGGATGATATTGCAGCATCTCAACCTTGTATGAGTCTGTTACATAGAGCATTGGATATGGGATATAGTTTCTTAAGGAAATTAAGGGATTTCCTATCAAATCTCTATTACAACAGATGTTAGTTTTATGGGTAGAAACTTAGGTGAAACAAGACTTGTGGTTACATTAGGATGGACTATCCATCTGTAACAACTCCATCTTATTTTACTAAGCAGTTATTAATTAATTTTAGCAATACATCTTCATCTTTATTGTACTTCTATCTTTGTTAAATGAGAAAACCAAGGCATCAAATAATTGAGTAGACAAAGATCATATTCACAAGTTAGTAAAAAGCCAGAATTAGAATGCAGGTTTTTTTTTTCAAAGTCCAGTTCCATCTACATTCTACCAGACTGCATATCCTATTCCTGTATCTATTAGGTATTCCCGAACTGAGGATTAGTGTTTTTAAGTACAGTCTATAAATCTGTTCAAAGAATAGTTAGAACATTGAATGTAGAGTTAAGGCTTTGCAGCAGCCAATTGCAAAAATAAGGAATCCAGTCTTTTGAAAAGAAACACTACTGCTTGTTCTCATACCTTTTATAAATGTATTTTAAAAAGAATGAACTAATTAATAAAACATATCAAAGGCTTTTAAGGCTTGTTTTGAGCCTGCCTTATTGTGGAAATTGCATGCACCTGGTTTGGCAAATAAATTCCAAAACCTTTATACATTTGTAAATATTTTGTAGTTGCTATTGCTGTACTTTGTTC